AATAAATTTGTGGAAAAAACATAAAGATGATTTATGAATTGCTTGTCTCTAGAATATTAGGCATCCAGATATCACCAGCCCATCATCAGAACAGTGAGACTTCTGTGATAATGGTTAAATTCAGTCACTTTTGATGTTTTGCTGACATTTGGTCATATGAACGCCAAAGCTTTGCAAGAATAATTGGCAGTGTGAGAATAGAACACACTTTGGCAGCTGAATTTATAACTTTTAAATATTTGGGCACATGGCATATAGGCCTCCATTTCTCCTCCTGCCCCACTGCGCAAATGTTGGTGGCGGGCTGGAGTGGGTGGTACCGGGATCCGAGGGGCTCTGCCTTGCAGTCCCGCAGCGCGGGGCTCCGGGGAGCTGCGGGGCAGGTGCCAGAGACCCCGCCCCCGCCGCCCACCTCCTCGGGAATTGGCTGCCCTGGTCCTAGGGGGCGGCCCCAGGGTCGGGATGAAGTCTGGGGTCGCGGGCGCGGGCTGCGTGGGGTTTCAGTTACTCGTGGAGTTTCAGTTACTCGTGGACAAAGCGCCGCGCGCTAGCATAGCGGCCCGGGCGGAGTTCCCCTTCCCTTTCCCTTTCCTTCCACATCCGCACGCTCGTTCTCCCTCCGCGCCTTGCCCTCCTCCCGACTCCTGGGTCCGGCCCCTTCGGGGGAGGGTGGGGCGCTCGGGTCTCCGGGTCTCGCGTGCGTGTGTCCGAGCAGTCCTGGGCGGTGGGCGAAGGCGCGGCTTGGGGACCCGGGAGGGGCCGGGGCGCGGGGGCTGCAGGAAGTGGAGGCGGCCGCCGCTCGGGGACCGGCTTGGCGGGGTGAGAGACACCCGGAAACGGATTCCGCTTCGGGGCCCGCGCGAGTTGGGTGCTTCGGAGGGCGCGAGAGGAGCGGGCGGGTGCTGCTGAGTAATCCCCGCGGCGGCGGCCGGACGCCCACCTCCCACGCCGCGCCGCAGCCGGGCCGCGGCTCCTCCCTCCGCGGTCCTTCCCTCCTCTTCCCTCCCGTCTTCTCCCCTCCCCTCCCCTCCCCTCCCGGCTCCGCTTGGCTCCGGGCAGGTAGAGCCGGGCTCCGGGCGCGCGCGGGGCCGCAGCAGCTGCTCCCGATCTCGCCTCGGCCCAGCGCAGGGCCTCGCACGCCCATGGCCGGCTCGGAGCAGCAGCGGCCGCGGCGGCGGGACGACGGAGACTCGGACGCGGCAGCGGCGGCGGCGGCGCCCCTGCAGGACGCGGAGCTGGCCCTGGCCGGCATCAACATGCTGCTCAACAACGGCTTCAGGGAGTCGGACCAGCTTTTCAAACAATACAGGTGACCCACGCGTCCCCGATTCCCCAACCCTGCAATTCCAGACGCTTTTATTGTTTGAAAACAGATACGCACAATTGCTTTGCCGTGCAGGAATTTAAAAATTTCAGCTCAACTCTGCCCACTCATCTCTCTGCCTTGTCTTCTGCAAACTCAGTCCTCAAAATGAGTTCCTGATGTCTTTCAAGCAGGCGTTATTTATTAAGAATTTTTCCAACGTAAATAAAGGAAGGAAGAAAATGGAGGGATTTTTAAAAAGTATGAGAATGGTAGGAAAACACGTGTGTTCAGTTAATTTTTTTATTTTAATGGTCTTTTTTAACCCTTCTTTAGTAGGCGAAAATACTACCTTTACATTGAAAGCATGAAATTTTTGCACTATCTAAGAAATTTTATGCACTGTTAATAGAAGGCAGTATATGAGTGGTTGGAAAACTCTCTCCCAGCAACAGCAGAGAGATGCCCCTTCAAAGATACTTCTCTGTGGGTGAGTGCGTTGGAGGTGTCCAGGGAATATTTGCCTAAAATATCTACTCTCTGGCCTTTTACAGAAAAAGTTTTTTGACTTCTGAGAAAACCTCAGCGCTTCCTGGAGAAACTCAAAGGCGCTTGTAAGAGATGTTGAGTCAGCAGGCCTCTGAGCCTCTTCTCTGCCTAAAACCATGTCAGATTCTTGGGAGGACTGGAAGGACTTGCAGGCTGTCCATGATTTCTAGACAAGTCATCTGCTCACAGACAAGAATGTGTCTCTGCCTTGCTCCTGGAGACGATAGGAGAGTCCACAGATGCAGAGATGTAAGAAAAGGAGAAGAAATGAAAAGCAGAAAGTGTGACCATGTGCTATCTACCTCTCTTACAGAACTTCTACAGTAAAAGGATTCACATGTGTCCTGTCAAAGCCATTTTGGGGCAAGTTCCTTCAGTAATATGCAGATTGCACTCTGACACCCAGAAGCTATCCATCAAACCCCCAGAGAGATCTGTCTTCAGGGGAGATGTCACCCCAAGCTTTAGACGCTCTGTGGCTCCCAGTCTTGTGTAGGATAAAGCCCAGCCTCCTGGCCTGGCCTCCGATGTCCTGTGATGTGGCCCTGTCTGCTTCCTGTCCTGCTGCCCTTGTCCCTTCCATGCTAGTTGTGCTGGAATATTTTACGTCATCCAGCCAGGTATATCTTGCTCTTCCAGACACGGCTCAGATATTTTGTGTGTGTGTGTGTGTTTTTTTAACAGAAATCATAGCCCACTAATGAGTTTTGGAGCCAGCTTTGTCAGTTTTTTGGTAAGTTGATATCTTAAGACCTATTGGCATGACATTCATTCATTCATTCTTTCTTTCTTGGAAGAATGCCATGATGACATTTGAGGAAGAAAAAATGCAGTTGGCATGTGATGACTTAAAAACCACAGAAAAACTGTGTGAAAGTGAAGAGGCTGGAGTAATTGAAACAATCAAGAATAAAATTAAGAAGAACGTAAGTATTGCGGCTTTAGGTTGTGGACTGTGTTATCAGTGTGGACATTCTTTCTGCCAAACAGGTTGATGTCCGAAAATCCGCCCCCTCTATGGTTGATCGGCTTCAGAGGCAGATAATCATAGCTGACTGCCAGGTTTACCTGGCTGTGCTTTCATTTGTAAAACAAGAATTGTCAGGTATGCTGAAGCATTATTTTTAATGGTTTTCATTTTTGAATCTTTTCTCCCCTTCTCTTTTTAGCTTATATCAAAGGTGGGTGGATCCTTAGGAAAGCCTGGAAGATTTACAATAAATGCTATCTGGACATCAATGCCCTTCAGGAGCTGTATCAGAAGAAGCTAACTGAAGAGTCCTTGACTTCTGATGCTGCAAATGATAATCACATTGTGGCTGAAGGGGTGTCTGAGGAGTCTCTGAACAGACTGAAAGGTGCTGTTAGCTTTGGATATGGCCTTTTTCACCTTTGCATATCCATGGTGCCCCCAAACCTGCTCAAAATCATCAACCTGCTGGGTTTTCCTGGAGACCGCCTACAGGGGCTTTCTTCACTGATGTATGCAAGCGAAAGTAAGGACATGAAGGCCCCTTTAGCTACGTGAGTAGCTGTATTGCAATGCTTTGGTAGATTGTGCTCAATGTTTCTCTCCCTCTTCCTCTAGATTAGCTCTGCTCTGGTATCATACTGTAGTCCGCCCGTTTTTTGCCTTGGATGGCAGTGATAACAAGGCAGGCCTGGATGAAGCTAAGGAAATTCTCCTTAAAAAAGAAGCTGCTTATCCAAATTCTTCCCTCTTTATGTTTTTCAAGGGACGGATACAACGACTAGAGGTACTGTACCTTCCTCATCTTTTTAAAATAAAAGCTGGTAATTCTGTTTTCCTTTTCTCCTTAGTGTCAAATCAACAGTGCCTTGACATCTTTCCACACTGCTTTGGAACTTGCAGTAGACCAGAGAGAAATTCAACATGTCTGTCTGTATGAAATTGGTAAATATGAAATGTCTGTCCAGCCTCTTGTTAGGGTCATGTGCTAAAAATATTTCTTTCATAGGTTGGTGCAGCATGATAGAGCTCAATTTCAAGGATGCATTTGATTCCTTTGAGAGGCTAAAAAATGAGTCCAGGTGGTCCCAGTGCTATTATGCCTACTTGACTGCAGGTGAGTCGCCCATGGTCCCTCAGTGTGCCTCTTACTTAAGAAATATAATTATGGTTTCTTACAGTTTGTCAGGGAGCCACTGGTGATGTGGATGGGGCACAGATTGTCTTTAAAGAAGTTCAGAAACTCTTCAAAAGGAAAAACAATCAGATTGAACAGTTCTCGGTGAAAAAGGTATGTTGGAGCCTATTGATCTGGTGTATTACAAATGTAGCCTGTTTATTCTGACTCCTTGCAGGCAGAGCGATTTCGGAAGCAAACCCCAACCAAAGCGCTCTGTGTGTTGGCGTCTATTGAAGTGTTGTACTTGTGGAAAGCTCTTCCAAACTGTTCCTTCCCCAACCTGCAGAGGATGAGTCAAGGTAAAAAATTTAAAAAAACCCAAAACTGTCTATTACTGCTCTGTTCACTCCCCTTCTTTTTAAGCTTGCCATGAAGTGGATGACTCATCTGTTGTTGGATTAAAGTATTTGCTTCTTGGTGCCATACACAAATGTCTAGGAAACTCAGAAGATGCTGTTCAGGTAAACTGTTAATGTTGTCAGGGCTAAAGAAAAATTCATCCAATAACATTTGCATTCCTTTCAGTACTTCCAGCGAGCTGTTAAAGATGAATTGTGTCGTCAGAATAACTTATATGTTCAGCCGTATGCCTGTTATGAACTTGGCTGTCTTCTATTAGACAAACCAGAGGTAAGATCTTATATATATAATATAATATATATAGATTTTATGGGATAATGTGTTTTTCTTATAGACTGTAGGAAGAGGCAGAGCTCTACTTCTTCAAGCAAAGGTAAATATCCTGAATCTACCTTTCTCCAGTGGGAGTGCATAAATATCTTTCTTTGATCTTACAGGAGGATTTCTCTGGCTACGACTTTGAAAACAGATTGCATGTCCGCATCCATGCTGCTCTGGCCTCTCTGAGGGAATTGGTTCCTCAGTGACAGACCCGGAACACCCGCTCCGTCCCTCCCCACCCAGGGTCCGCACTTTAAAATAAAAGCAGAGGACAAAGCTCTTGTGAAGATGGGCTTTTCTTCTGAAAACCACCTGTGCCAGGGACACATTTTCCCAGTTAAGCTGACATATTAAAGATCTCCTCTTTTAAACATGTAGCTGAAAAGTAATAATGATGTTGAGGAGGATGATGATGGTAATAATAACTAACCACCTGGGGAGAGGGTTAAGTGACCTTGCTCAAACGTTTTAGTTTTGTGATTTATTATTTTTAAAATAAAATCAAACGGAACATCCAACCCAAGATCCTGTAGGAACACCTACCTTAAGCACATATCTGAATGGGTAACATGATGAGGTACCTGTAAAATTATTAACAATATCATGACATAGCATTTATATTTGTGTTTTGAAAAAATAAAAGTGCTTTCTAGTGTTTTACTTTATCCTCAAAATACTCCAGTGAATAACATAGCACAGATATTCTTAACCCCACTTTGCAGACAGTGAAACTCAGGCACAAAAAGGCAAATTGACTTATCCCAATTAATTATTCCTGTTATCAGCAGAGCAATGAATAGAAAGCAGATCTCCTGACCACCAACTGACTTTTATTGTAAAAATAATTCATGTTAATAGGCCAGAATTCCATGTTTTACTTATTAAAAGAACAAAATCTTCAGCTGAAGTTATGTCACCAGAAATAGTCATCTCCAGATTGTCTACAGAATGTTTCAAAGCGATGGACACTCTTTTTCCTTTGAAAGCCAACCAAGTAAGAGCAAATATTAATAGAAGATAATTTTACAACTAAAAGTGTGACTCTTTTGCTAATCTATTAGCCTAGTCTATAGATTAGACAAACAGTATCTACATTTTAGGAGTTTACCTTTCTTTGTGAAAATTGTCAAATTACCAACTTTTGGAAATCTTTTGACACATTACTTGAAAAGGTTATTCGTGAATGAACATAGATTTTGGCCTCAAAATATTTGCTGGTGGAACATTTGCTGGGCTACACAGTGCCAGGATTTAATCATTTTCCCCTTAGCTCAGGTTATTTAGATATTATACAAGGAATTCAAAGTTATTTTTTTATTCTTCATTGCTAATTTTTGTCATTTAATTTACCTCCATGCCCGGTACTGCAAACCTGTGGTTTTGAAGAATCTAAATACCTCAGTCACTTTTAAGAATCTCTGCCATAATTTGGCTCAATGTTTAAGGTTAGATTTTTAAAGAAATTTTTATTGAGCTAAAGGATATCATTTTAGGGTATCGTTTATTTACAAATTCTTTTGGCTGAAACATGATCTCATATTAATATTTTAATATTTCTTTTCAAAATAAAACAGAAAAGCAAGTAGAATGTTGGCAAATTTTATCTGATTTGACCTTGTTTTGAGGGAATAGTCATAATTTCTTTGAAAGAAGTTATTTCTCACTGATTTTGGCTAAACAGTATTCATATTTCTTCATCTCTGTTACTGACCACTTTTCAGTAGACTGTTTCCAAAATGTGTATTCACATTGACTTTCTCCCTGATGTGAATTCCGTGTGGGTTTTAGATAATAGTAAGAGAGAAGAGATTGCTCTCCTATATTCAGTGAATGAGAAGGGAACTTTTTTCTGAAGAGCAAAATTGGTGCCCAAAAATATTGGACATCTGTTTTTTGTTTTTTTTTTTTTTTTTTTTTTTTTTTGAGACGGAGTCTCGCTCTGTCACCCAGGCTGGAGTGCAGTGGCGTGATCTTGGCTCACTGCAACCTCTGCCTCCTGGGTTCACACCATTCTCCTGCCTCAGCCTCCCAAGTAGCTGGGACTACAGGCACCCGCAACCACACCCGGCTAATTTTTTTTGTATTTTTAGTAGAGATGGGGTTTCACCATGTTAGCCAGGATTGTCTCCATCTCCTGACCTCGTGATCCACCCGCCTTGGCCTCCCAAAGAGCTGGGATTACTGGTGTGAGCCACCGTGCCCGGCCTGGACATCTGGTTTTAACTAGATGGAAGGGAAGAACATTATGAATCTTTAAAATACGGCTGTTGCCATTTTTCTCTCTTCTTAACATGCAGCATAGGTGACAAGCTTTTCTGTCATCATCATGGAGCATTCTGAATCATGACATTTTTGTTTGAGAGTTCATTCTTGAATTTTCAGTTCAAAATATTGTTTGAACTATTATTCCACATTCAAAGATTATATAAGGTCCTGTGCTTTTGAATCTTTTTCAAAACATTTATTTCTGCCTGCTTAAAAAAAATACTTTTATTTCCCCACAGAGAGTTCAGGACTTCAGATTAGTTTGTGTTCAGCTCACTTAACTGGATAGACAATTTTGCGTTTTGCAACACCATCCTGTAGGTTTTCTTTACTAGTCAAAGTGTAGGTCTTTTTAAAATTTTTAATCTTTATTTTTATTTTTATTTTGAAACAGAGTCTCACTCTGTTGCCCAGGCTGGAGTGCAGTGGTGTGATCTGTGCTCACTGCAACCTCTGTCACCCGGGTTTAAGCGATTCTTCTGCCTGAGCCTCCCAAGTAGCTGGGATTACAAGTTCCTGCCACCGTGCCTGGCTAATTTTTGCAGTTTTAGTAGAGGCAGGGTTCCACCACCTTGGCCAGGCTGGTCTTGAACTCCTGACCTCATGATCCACCCACCTTGTCCTCTCAAAATGCTTACAGGCATGAACCACTGTGACCGGCCAGGTCTTTTTTTTTTTAAAGAGTCTATCCTAGGCTTGGTACAGATGGCGCCTGTGGTAAATCTGTGTTAACATGGTGGTAGACCATGGAGAATGGGTAGATGGAGCTTCTAGACTCCAAAACAACAAAACCACAGTGTGAGTACACTGTCCCATTAGGTTGACTGAAGTCTGAGTACATTTTCTGGCCTGCGTGCCGTGACTTATCCAACCTGTGAACTGATTGTGATCTGCTTGGTAACTTGGTTTGGTGTAAACTGCTCTTAACCCTTTGCTGATGAAGAAAATAATCATATAAGTGGAACTATTTGCATCTATGTGTGCTTCTTTTTTTATGTT